AAAGTAAATAAAATTCTGACCGGTTTGGGAAAAGCAAATCCAAGCTCCTGCTGGGCTCCAGCTGGAGGTCGTGACCCCTAGGCTGCGAGGGTTGGGCTTTTGGCTCTTAACCTGAGGATGAGGCTCTGGGTTCTACCTGCTGCCTGGCTGACGGCTGGTTGAATGCTGTGTCAGCGACGAGCGACCCTGACTTCCCACACACCGGCCAGGCCAGGGACGGTGGCAGGAGCTTTTTCATATTCCACAGTTCAGCAGCCCCAAGCTGCTGGGGGCGGAGGACAGGTGGTGGGGGAGAGAGGATTCGGTCCCCAGGGGCCACCTGGCGCTGGTGGCATGGCGGGGAGCCAGGCTTGCCTTTGCCCTCTCTCTGTGCCGGAGCCCTGGACCCTGGCTGGCATCTCCTGAGAGCAAAGCGAAGCCCGCGAGTGATCTCTGGGGAACTTCCTAGAAAAAAGAAAGAATTTCAGGTTCGAACGGTGTAGGGAGGGCCGAACACGGGAGCAAGGTTGGCCAGGGCTGCCCTGAGCCCTGGAGAATCCCCAGAGCGATCGTCCACTACATGCCCACGTGCGTGCGTGTGCCAGGGAGCGAGAGCCCGGACAGCGGGAGTCGGAGGCAGGACCAGGAGCTGCAGAGGGGCCGCGGGCAGAGCCCCAGCGAGCGCGCTGCCCTGGCGCGGAGCCCAGGGGCCGCCCACTGGCGGGGGAGGCGGGGAGCGCGCAGGGAGGCGGCGGCGGCGGTGGGGCTTCCCCGGGCTTCCCCTCCCCGGTCCGCGGGTGCCCGGCGCGGGCCCAGGAGGCGGAGGCGGCTCCTGGGGAGAGGGATCCGGGAGTCCCTGAGGCGGCCCCGGCTCCGCACTAGGAGGCGGGGTCCGCAGTATCGCCAGCGGCCGGCGCGGCTTCCCGGAGCCCCGGAGCCCGAGGCGCGAGGTTTAGGCTGAGCCCTCCCCGGCGCCTGCCCCCGCCCGGCGCCCGCCTCCGCCCCCGCCCGCGGCCTGGAGCGCGCCTCCCTCGCCTCCCAGGGTCTGGCGAGCCGGCGCCGGCCGAGCTGCGGGAGCCGCGGAGAGCACCAGCTGACGCCGCGGGAGCTGCTCCGGCCGCACCATGCGGGAGCTGGCCATTGAGATCGGGGTGCGAGCCCTGCTCTTCGGAGTCTTCGTGTAAGTAGTGGCGCACCGCGGGCAGGGCGCACCCCTCCCTCCCTACTTCCTTTTGTCCCTCCAGGTGCCTCTGAAGATGACGTCTCATTTACTGCATGAATAAGGAGCGGTTCAGGCAGCTGTCATATATCAAATCCAATTCTCAGTGAGTGCAGCAGGGCTGATATAGCTCCATCAAACCTTCATGTACTTTTCTTTTTATGTTTCAGTTTTACAGAGTTTTTGGATCCGTTCCAGAGAGTCATCCAGCCAGAAGAGATCTGGCTCTATAAAAATCCTTTGGTGCAATCAGATAACATACCTACCCGCCTCATGTTTGTAAGTACCATGATTTCATTCCTTATTTGACTCCTCATAAGGGATTGTTTGTTATTTCTTCCAGGCAATTTCTTTCCTCACACCCCTGGCTGTTATTTGTGTGGTGAAAATTATCCGGCGAACAGACAAGACTGAAATTAAGGAAGCCTTCTTAGGTAGAGTATTCACAGTTCCTGCTTTAGGGAATCTATTTTTCTGTCTGTTGGTTTTGTTTTGTAGCGGTGTCCTTGGCTCTTGCTTTGAATGGAGTCTGCACAAACACTATTAAATTAATAGTGGGAAGGTAAGTTCCAAGAAGAATGAAATGGTGACTTATATATTGAAAATGTCCATGGTGTCTTTTGTAGACCTCGCCCCGATTTCTTTTACCGCTGCTTTCCAGATGGAGTGATGAACTCGGAAATGCATTGCACAGGTGACCCCGATCTGGTGTCCGAGGGCCGCAAAAGCTTCCCCAGCATCCATTCCTCCTGTAAGTTCATGGCTGGGATTCTCTTAATGCCCCTAGAGTAACACCTGCTGTTTCTGTTTGGCAGTTGCCTTTTCGGGCCTTGGCTTCACGACGTTCTACTTGGCGGGCAAGCTGCACTGCTTCACCGAGAGTGGGCGGGGAAAGAGCTGGCGGCTCTGTGCTGCCATCCTGCCCTTGTACTGCGCCATGATGATTGCCCTGTCCCGCATGTGCGACTACAAGCATCACTGGCAAGGTGAGTCCCTGCCCAGGGCCTGACTAGTCCTCCCATTTTTCCTGCTCTGCTGTTTCCTGCCTAGATTCCTTTGTGGGTGGAGTCATCGGCCTCATTTTTGCATACATTTGCTACAGACAGCACTATCCTCCTCTGGCCAACACAGCTTGCCATAAACCCTACGTTAGTCTGCGAGTCCCAGCCTCACTGAAGAAAGAGGAGAGGCCCACAGCTGACAGCGCACCCAGCTTGCCTCTGGAGGGGATCACCGAAGGCCCGGTATGACCAGTGTCCTGGGAGGATGGACACTAAGCCCTGGGCACATCTGCCACCCTGACATCATAACACAATAGAAATGGTTTTCTGTAGTGTATTTTTCATCAGTTGTTTCTCAAAGTCATCGTACTTCTGCTTCTGTTTCACTGATGGTGTTCCTGCTACTTTAAATGTCTACTTCCAACATCCTTGAATTTGCAAGTGAAGGACAACAATCTCTGAGAGACGTGTGGAAGAGGCTGTGAAGGTGGGGTTTGGGGAGCTTGGCCGATTCGTCTATCTGAAATGTTTGCTGTAACAGCCACCTTCCTATGTTTTCATGGTTGTAAAACATAATAAAACCTCCCACGTGGAAGACTTGGTGTTGGCCACCCAGCGCAACAAGTCATTTGGAGATGCAGCAGGTTTCTCAGAGACCCAAAGCCAGCTCTGTCTGTAGGTCATTCCAGGTGCTGAGCTTGGAAGCAAAGGCTCAGAACCTTTCTGAGCCATCAGCTTCTCATAGCCCACGTCTCTAAAATAGATTTGAAACTTGGAGTGACAGCTTGAGCATTTCCAGGGCTTTTGAATCATTGAATCTGGAAGCAAATAAAATTAATAACTTCATGCACAGACTTCCACCAAACACAATGAGCATGAAGATGCATGAGTGCATGTGTGGGGGATGAGGTCACAGCAGTTGCCTGAGGGTTCATGGGCACAATATCCTTCCCATCTTCCAGTCTAAGTTTATGGAGCCACTTCTGTAGCTCTGCCTCATACAGTGAATTTTTGGGGCACGGGGGCTTTACTTGGCTCTTCTGCAAGAAGTGATGTGACCGATCTCACAGATCAGAAACCGCATGCCTGGGGCTCATCTCAAGGGAGTGGCTGAGTGGCCATTGGGGATAAGAAGCAACTTCAGGCTGAGAATTTTTCCCCTTTAGGATCTGAGTTTTGCAGAGCTCTGCTCTAAGGATTCTCCAAGTGGTGGTGTGTTCCTGTTCCTATCTAGCTGGCAATATTTCAGCATGATAGGACTCTGGTAGAAGGTACAAGAACAGAATCAGGAATGTGCTGTGTCTCTCGCTCAGCTCTTTGCATTGTTGAATACAGCCAGTCAATATGAACCTTTTTCAGTCTGAGTATAGAGCACGCTGCTCCTTGGCCAGCTAGTTTTTTCAAGGCAAGGAGCATCCCCTTCATCCAATTCTGATTGGATGTACCATGTGGTTGTTCAGATTCCTGGGCCTGGGTGCTACGAGGTGATGCATCTTTGCTATCCAGAGTGTCACTTTTTTTTTTTTTTTTTTGAGATGGAGTCTCGCTGTGTCGAGACTGCACTGGAGTGCAGTGGCGTGATCTTGGCTCACTGCAACCTTTGCCTCTGGGTTCAAGCTATTCTCGTGCCTCAGCCTCCCAAGTAGCTAGGACTACAGGTGCCCGCCACCACACCTGGCTAATTTTTGTATTTTTAGTAGACACGGGGTTTCACCACGTTGGCCAGGCTGGTCTCGGACTCCTAGCCTCAAGTGATCTGCCCACCTCGGCCTCCCAAAGTGCTGGGATTATAAGCGTGAGCCACTGCACCTGGCCAAGAGTGTTGCTTTTGGGCAGTTAGCATAACAGACTGCATTTTGAGAGACTCAGGTGGCTGCCTAAATGGTCAGCTTATCAGCCCTGGGCTGCGTGTGCAAGTTAGAAGCATCAGAATATCTTTGATCAGCCATTTCTGTTAAGCTCCATGGGCTTAAGCTTGGAGTGCATGTACCACTGACTATGCTCCATGAGCCCCAGTGCAGCCCTCTCCAGCCCTGGTCCTTCCAAACTGGCTTTGGCACGGTCATGTGATTGTCCCCTGGATGGAGTGGGAGAGGGGGAGGCTTGAATTGACTTTCATCCAAAGTCAAGCCATTGATTTTTTAAAAATTATAGCAGTTACATTGGCAAGCAACTTTGAAGATGAATGTGAGATATTTTAAGAGATAAATCATAGCAATTGAAAAGACATAATTTTAAATTCTGAGCTAAAATTCATTTAAAATTAGAAAATTAAACAATACTCTAATTTAACTAAAAACTCTATAATTTTCAAAAATAAAGCCCAAAATAGAAATGTAGGAAAAAGATCCTTTGCTACTGTTAAAAAAAAAAACCCCATCCTGATGTGGCCCACATTCTTATTTGATTCTAGTTTTATCTGAGCAAGAGGAAAGGAAAAGGGTTGTACTTCAGTTAATAAAGACTTAAAATTCTGGACCATCAAGTGTAAATTTAATATAAATAATTTTATTTAAAGATAAATGGCCAGGAAGTACTCTGCAAAGTAACAACAGAGTATTACTAATGCTGATAATTACATGGAAAATCCTAATACTGGCCATGTAAAAGCTTTGATTAAAATATAATTCAAATTACAGATGATGTAATAACATGAAGCTGGTGGTAGGATCCTCAGGAGCCATAATGAACAGTGTAAGCCAGTTCACAAAAGGCAGGCATTTTTACAGATCCTTATGTTTCAATTTCATGCTCTATTCACGTGAAGTAAATATAACATCACAGTGTACCAATTAAATGGCCATAATGAGAACGTTTATTCCTCAACCCCTGATTTTTTTTTGG